TATATACATCTCATATATATCATATATATACATCTCATATATATCATATATATACATCTCATATATATCATATATACGTCTCATATATATCATATATACACATCTCATATATATATCATATATACACATCTCATATATATCATATATACATCTCATATATATATCATATATACACATCTCATATATATCATATATACATCTCATATATATCATATATAGATCTCATATATATATCATATATCTCATATATCTATCATATATATATCTCATATATCTATCATATATATATCTCATATATCATATATATCTCATATATCTATCATATATCTCATATATCTATCATATATATCTCATATCTATCATATATATCTCATATATATATCATATCTCATATATATCTCATATATATCTCATATATATCTCCTCATATATATATCTCATATATATCATATATATATCTCATATATATCATATATATATATGAGATGAAGGCCAGAGAAAAGGTGGTAAGATCTATTAATTGTAGGTCCTATTGGAATCAAAAGATTGCTGGACTTGTGGTGCTGGACAACCCAAAAGTAGTGGTCAGAGCCTGGAATGCTTGAAATTTAGATTATGGAAGCAGGACTGGCTACATAATTTGTGGACCCGGTGCAAAATGAGGATGCCTTATTCAAAAGGCAAGTAAAAGCTTTTACCTTGCTTCTAGCCTTCTCTCTCTGGACTTTTTGTGCTTTTTATATGCTACTTATGAAAATTTCTAAATAAAGAAAAAATACAATTTTAAATTATTAGCACGAATTTTACCATTTATGTTCATATTGTGCAATGTGGAATCACCGAGTTACACAATTCGTATGTTACGGCTTGTCCCCAGAGGGTGCTCTGACTAGCCAGAAGAGACAAACAGCGCAACAAAGACTCAGGAAGCTTGCAAGCAGGAAAACAAGATCCTCCCTCCCTCACGCCGCCCCTCCCCCAAGCTCGGAGCCAGAGGCGGGCGCGCTCCCTCGGGCACGCGGGTACTCTGGGGCTGGCGCAAGCCCTCAGCGACGCCGGGCGCGTGCGTTCCGCTGCCTCCAGCCCCTGGGCACCGCTGCCGTGCGCTCGCTGGCGGGGAGAGGCCTGCAGAAGTCAGGCCAGGTGTCTCTCTTTCCCTTGGGCCCGCGGCCCAACCGCATGGCACCAGGCAGCCCCCAGCGGTATTGCGACCTCTGCGTCAGTCGCGCTCAGTCCCTAGATACAGGTGTGCCGGAGAAGCCCAGGGAAGGGATGCGTGACCATCACTACACCCTGCCCCACGACGCGGTGGGACGCGCACCCTGACCCTCCCCAGAGCCGCGCCCAGGACCTTGCCTGGGCGGAAAATGGCAGCCGTTGCCGGGAAGGAGCGGCGAGCGAGAGGCAGGCCCCGGCCAGAGACACTGGGAGCCATCCCTAGGAGGGAGGGAGGCGAGGCGGGCTTGAGCCGAGCCTTCAAGCCACTGGCGCAGGCGCCATTGTCCTGTGAGACTTCGCTGAGAAAACTCAAATTCAAAGGTAAAAAGTAAGTTTCAAGGCAATGAGAGCAGCGCATTAGAGCTGACTTCTCTCGTCTGGTTCCTTCCCAGGCATGGCTCTGTGAGCGCTGATGAGGCTGCCCGCACGGCTCCCTTCCACCTCGACCTCTGGTTCTACTTCACACTGCAGAACTGGGTTCTGGACTTTGGGCGTCCCATTGCCATGGTGAGTGTGAAATGGTGCACAGGGCTCTGACCCAGGTGAGCCCATTCTTCCATTTGCTCCGCAGCTGGTATTCCCTCTCGAGTGGTTTCCACTCAACAAGCCCAGTGTTGGGGACTACTTCCACATGGCCTACAACGTCATCACGCCCTTTCTCTTGCTCAAGGTACTGTCCCAGGGCCCCCACTCTCTCCTGTCGGTCATGCTGCCAACCCCACTCTGAACCCCAGCTCATCGAGCGGTCCCCCCGCACCCTGCCACGCTCCATCACGTACGTGAGCATCATCATCTTCATCATGGGTGCCAGCATCCACCTGGTGGGTGACTCTGTCAACCACCGCCTGCTCTTCAGTGGCTACCAGCACCACCTGTCTGTCCGTGAGAACCCCATCATCAAGAATCTCAAGCCGGAGACGCTGGTGAGGCCACCTCCTGCTCCCTGCCTGTAAGCCCCCGACTCTGCCCTGCCCGTTCCTCCCTCAGATCGACTCCTTTGAGCTGCTCTACTATTATGATGAGTACCTGGGTCACTGCATGTGGTGAGTGATGGGCCCATCTGTCTATCCCAGGGAGGCCTCTAAGACACTGGCCTTCCTGTCACAGGTACATCCCCTTCTTCCTCATCCTCTTCATGTACTTCAGCGGCTGCTTTACTGCCTCTAAAGCTGAGAGCTTGATTCCAGGGCCTGCCCTGCTCCTGGTGGCACCCAGTGGCCTGTACTACTGGTGAGTGGACATCAGCATGGGGGCAGAGGCAGGCAGCTGCCTCACTCACCCCTGGCCTTTCCAGGTACCTGGTCACCGAGGGCCAGATCTTCATCCTCTTCATCTTCACCTTCTTCGCCATGCTGGCCCTCGTCCTGCACCAGAAGCGCAAGCGCCTCTTCCTGGACAGCAACGGCCTCTTCCTCTTCTCCTCCTTCGCACTGACCCTCTTGCTTGTGGCGCTCTGGGTCGCCTGGCTGTGGAATGACCCTGTTCTCAGGAAGAAGTACCCGGGTGTCATCTACGTCCCTGAGCCCTGGGCTTTCTACACCCTTCACGTCAGCAGTCGGCACTGAGTCCCTGGCACCAGGCTCTGGCGCTCTGCTGGGTGGGAGGGTGGGCCATGGAGGGCATCTGAATACAGGAGTAGGGGGGGTGTGGGTGTGTAACCAGAGACCGAGAGCATGAGTGGGGTGTGCCTCGTGTGCGTGGATTCGTGTGTGTGTGTGTGTGTGTCTTGTATATGTGTGCGCAGAGTGCATCATTTTCAGACTCTACTATTTCCGTCAAGTTTCTGTTTGATTTGGATCATCTCAGGATCGGATTCTGTTTTAGAGTGTTTCTGGGCCAGGATCCGGGCCCCTGCCCTCCTCTGCACCTGACCACACTCCCTACTCAGGGCTAGTCTGTTCTTCCCGGACATCTTCTGGTAGCCGTGCAGGAGAGGGCTGGGTGGGGCAGAGGCCAGGAGGGGACCTGGTGTGTCACCTGCCCACCACCTGGCTCATCCCTCAGGCCCACCCTGACCCTACATTACATAGGTTACGTCAGCCTACTGTGGCTGTTGAGCAAAGCATTTCTCCTTTCTGGGCCTCATTTGCACTAGATGGGCCTGTGGTCCCAAAGTAGGTCAGTAGGTTGGGGTTGCTGACACCCCTTGGGTGCAGCTTTGGGACAGATGAGTGGCTCTGTCCTGTCACTGCCCTCTCCCTGCCTGGGGGCTATGTGCACTCCAGACCCCTGCCCAGGCTCAGGCCCATGAGGTATGGAGACACCCTGGCCCCCAGGAGCTGGAGGCACCGCCCACTCCCCTGGCATTCCAGCTTTGCAGGTGACCCTCCTCTACCCAAAGCTCTGTCCCCCTGCTCCCACTCCAGAAGAACTGCGGCACGCGCTTCGGGCAGCCTAGCCACAGGCTTTGAGCGCCTGCATTCCTGGGGGCTGGAGGGTGGGGTGCCAAAGGCCCTGAGCAAAAGCCAGAGCTCCTCTCATCAAAGCCTTTACAAGGTGCTGGGCCCAGAGGCTTTGCCTTGACAGAGTGGCCCAGGGTTTCAAGGGAGGAGGAACCTCCCCCTACCTAGGACCCTTCCTGTGGGGGGTCTACAGAGTCAGGGACAGAAGGGAAGGGACCCACAGGAAGTCACAGTGGTGCCCAGGGATGTGTCAGCCCCCAGCCACGGGGACGCGGGATTCAAGAATGAAGTAAATACAGTCACAGCCCCAAGTGGTGTTAGAGGTGTTTTTTGTCTTTTCTCC